TGGGTTTGTTAATGAAGGACAAGAGTTTAGAAAAATCTTTTATTTTGGAAGTTGGACACGCAATCGACCCCAGCAGTGTTCCTAAAAGGAGCTATGCCATTTGGATGGGGGAAAAATGAGGGGGCGGGGAAGTCCATGTTACATTTAAAACAACAACAGCAACAAATTAAAAGCAAAACAAAACAACAAAAAAAAGGAAGTGGAGCAGGAGGAGGAGGTGGTGGTGGAGGAGAGGGAGGAGGGGCAGCAGCAGCGGCAGCAGCAGCAAGGATGGAGTCAGGACCCGTCCCAGTCCCGGGTGAGCGCTTTTGGATCTGGGTTCTGGCTCAACCCACGTAATGCCCCAATCTAAAGTTTTCTACGTGTGTGTGGATAGGAAAGTCTAAATAGAGTTTATCAGAACCCAGGTGGTCATTCTCTACACTCTCTCTAGCTTGGACCCGAAGAACAAAGGCACATGAGAGGAGAAAGGTGACCAGCTGGACGATGACGGTCACGTCCAAACGGATCCCCCTTGTCCTCGGCTCTCTCGTCCTGAGAGTGGGTTTAATTTTTTTTTTTTTAATTTATATAAGAAGGGAGCTCTTAAAGGAGAGCCATCTCCACCCTCAGGTATCCATCACCCAGCTCCAGCGCGCCTGGGAAAACCGCCCCGAAAGTCCAAGAGGAAGCTCAGAGTTGTAACGGCCGCGGAGCCAGCTCGGCGGTGACGCAAGGTCCAGTCCAGATTGCCAGGCCCGGGGCATGAGAGAGGATCCTTGTAGGTTTCGGAGGTGGGGGGGCTGCACTCCATTGTTCACTCCGGGCCAATCAGGGTTGGCCCACTTCCTCCCAGCCAATCTCCCTTCACCCCCAGCCTCCAACCCAACCCACCCCGCCCATCAGCCCCTGGATCCCCATCACCTCCCCCGCATCCCCGGCAGTTCTGGGGAAGCTTCGTGACGCCACAGGTCCCGCCCCCAGCTCCGGCCCGGGGCTAGTGCGTGTTGACGTCATGCTGCGTGCGGGCCGGTGCGGAATCGCTCCTTCAACTCCGCGGGGCAGTAGGAGTTAGTTAGCAAAGAGCCGAGGCCGGGCGCGCGACCCTCGTCCTTCTGCCCCTGGCCGCACACTTTGCGCACATCTCTTTTTCTGCATGGTGGATATTATTTTTCATTATCCTTTTCTGGGTGCTATGGGTGATCATTCCAAGAGTAAGTATTTCTGTGTGTGTGTGGGGTGGGGTGCCTGACGCGGCCCCGCGCCCTTCCCCGGCAGAGAAGCCCGGGACGGCCATGTGCGTGGGCTGCGGGAGTCAGATCCACGACCAGTTTATCCTGCGGGTGTCGCCCGACCTCGAGTGGCACGCGGCCTGCCTCAAGTGTGCCGAGTGCAGCCAGTACCTGGACGAGACGTGCACGTGCTTCGTGAGAGACGGGAAGACCTACTGCAAGCGGGACTATGTCAGGTGAGGCCGGCGGGAACGCGGGCTGGGCCACCAGCGCTGACACCGCCGCACCTTGGGCCCGCAGGCTGTTCGGCATCAAGTGCGCCAAGTGCCAGGTGGGCTTCAGCAGCAGCGACCTGGTGATGAGGGCGCGGGACAGCGTGTACCACATCGAGTGCTTCCGCTGCTCCGTGTGCAGCCGCCAGCTGCTGCCTGGGGACGAGTTCTCGCTGCGGGAGCACGAGCTGCTCTGCCGCGCCGACCACGGCCTCCTGCTCGAGCGCGCCGCGGCCGGCAGCCCGCGCAGCCCCGGCCCGCTTCCCGGCGCCCGCGGCCTGCATCTGCCCGGTAAGCGCGCCGGGGCCTGTGCCGGGGTGAGCCGCTAACCTCTGGCCTCACCCTGTCCTGGCAGACGCTGGGTCGGGCCGGCAGCCCGCGTTGCGCCCGCACGTGCACAAGCAGACGGAGAAGACGACCCGCGTGCGGACTGTGCTGAACGAGAAGCAGCTGCACACTCTGCGGACCTGCTACGCCGCCAACCCGCGGCCCGACGCTCTCATGAAGGAGCAGCTGGTGGAGATGACCGGCCTGAGCCCGCGGGTCATCCGCGTCTGGTTCCAGAACAAGCGCTGCAAGGACAAGAAGAAATCCATTCTCATGAAGCAGCTGCAGCAGCAGCAGCACAGCGACAAGACGGTGAGCAGCCGCTGGGCCGGAGGCTCGAGTCGCGAGCACCTACTGCCTTCTGCTTGCCCCGCAGAGCCTTCAGGGACTGACTGGGACGCCCCTGGTGGCGGGCAGTCCCATCCGCCATGAGAACGCCGTGCAGGGCAGCGCAGTGGAGGTGCAGACGTACCAGCCGCCGTGGAAGGCGCTCAGCGAGTTTGCCCTCCAGAGCGACCTGGACCAACCCGCCTTCCAACAGCTGGTGAGGCCCTGCCCTACCCGCCCCGACCTCGGCCTGCCTCTTCCCGGTGTTTCCGCCGCCCCAGGTCTCCTTCTCCGAGTCCGGCTCCCTAGGCAACTCCTCCGGCAGCGACGTGACCTCCCTGTCCTCGCAGCTCCCGGACACCCCCAACAGTATGGTGCCGAGTCCCGTGGAGACGTGAGGGGGACCCCTCCCTGCCAGCCCGCGGACCTCGCATGCTCCCTGCATGAGACTCACCCATGCTCAGGCCATTCCAGTTCCGAAAGCTCTCTCGCCTTCGTAATTATTCTATTGTTATTTATGAGAGAGTACCGAGAGACACGGTCTGGACAGCCCAAGGCGCCAGGATGCAACCTGCTTTCACCAGACTGCAGACCCCTGCTCCGAGGACTCTTAGTTTTTCAAAACCAGAATCTGGGACTTACCAGGGTTAGCTCTGCCCTCTCCTCTCCTCTCTACGTGGCCGCCGCTCTGTCTCTCCACGCCCCACCTGTGTCCCCATCTCGGCCGGCCCGGAGCTCGCCCACGCGGACCCCCGCCCTGCCCCAGCTCAGCGCTCCCTGGCGGCTTCGCCCGGGCTCCTAGCGGGGAAAAGGAAGGGGATAACTCAGAGGAACAGACACTCAAACTCCCAAAGCGCATGATTGCTGGGAAACAGTAGAAACCAGACTTGCCTTGAAAGTGTTTAAGTTATTCGACGGAGGACAGAGTATGTGAGCCTTTGCCGAACAAACAAACGTAAGTTATTGTTATTTATTGTGAGAACAGCCAGTTCATAGTGGGACTTGTATTTTGATCTTAATAAAAAATAATAACCCGGGGCGACGCCACTCCTCTGTGCTGTTGGCGCGGC